TTTTCACTGCAGCTAACCCTCTCCTGCCCACCTGCGCTCCCCGTGGCAACCAGCGGCCCTGCAGCGTGCGACTCCTCTTTATTCTTCCAAACTCTGTGAGCCTGCACGCTCCCATCCAGGACGGAACAGCAGGGGAGAGTGGCTGAAGGATGACAGGGGGCTTTTAGGGCCAGCCGGGTGGATGAGCTGGGTTTGCTGGGGTTGAGGGCTCAGTCGGGGGTTGGGGGGTGTCGAAGTCTGGGCCCCATCCAGCTGTCCTTTTTGTCCCGCCCAGGTGTCCCTGGGGTTCCTGTTCTGCCCCTGGCTTCTCTGGGGTTAAGTCCTCCTCCCTGTTCCCTCACTGTGGGGTTTGGCAGTGTGGCACAGTGTGGAGCTTGGACCGGCAGCCAGGGTCACAGCAGACCTCAGGAACTCCGATTCCAGTGCCAACACTGAGTACTCCTCTTTTGGGGGCATCAGAGCCTCTCCCTTGGCTACCTGGGGAGGCTGGTATGGAGGGAGGTGGAGGGAGATGGGGGAAGGGGGAGCGGGAGGTGAGGGCAGCTCGGGCCCTTCTTTTTGCTCTGATCTTCCTGGCCTGAGGACAAGAGCTGCTCCCAGACCTGCAGAGGCCCCTTGGGGCAGAGGGATGTTTCAGAGAACAGCCGGGTGACCTGCCTCCCTGCTCTGCGTGACGCAGCCCTAGGCCCCTGTGAGGCTAGAGTCACCCCCGCAAGGTGGGAGGTCACGGCCCCTGCCTGCACAGGCAGCACAGCTCACATGTCCTTCCTTGAGCCTTCTCTGCTTCCGGAGGCTGCCCTGGGCGCCTGACCTTGGAGCCATCATCTCCAGCTCCCCAACCCCTCCCCCACAGCCCTGGGGCAGACACCAGCCTGGGGAGGGGTCTCCATGCTCAGTTCCTTCCCGTCTTGTTCAGAGAGACGTGGCCTGCCCACGTGCAGTCAGCGGCATCCGCAACCCTGCCAGGGGCCCCGTGACACGCCCCCGCTGCACAGAGCATGTGACCCCAGAGGCCACCCTGGCCACTTCCAGAAAGCTGTGGGCCCTGGGATACTCCCCTCCCAGGGTGTCTGGTGGCAGGCCTGTGCCTATCCCTGCTGTCCCCAGGGTGGGCCCCGGGGGTCAGGAGCTCCAGAAGGGCCAGCTGGGCATATTCTGAGATTGGCCATCAGCCCCCATTTCTGCTGCAAACCTGGTCAGAGCCAGTGTTCCCTCCATGGGACCTAAAGACAGTGCCAAGTGCCTGCACCGTGGACCACAGCCGAGCCACTGGGCAGCCGGTGATGGTCCCACGCAGGAGCGCTGTGGACCCCGCTCTCTGGGCAGCCCTGTCCTAGGCCTGGACACCTGCAGAGCCTGGGACCACGTGGATGGGCAGATCCTGGGCCAGCTGCGGCCCCTGACAGAGGAGGAAGAGGAGGAGGGCGCCGGGGCCACCTTGTCCAGGGGGCCTGCCTTCCCCGGCATGGGCTCTGAGGAGTTGCGTCTGGCCTCCTTCTATGACTGGCCGCTGACTGCTGAGGTGCCACCCGAGCTGCTGGCTGCTGCCGGCTTCTTCCACACAGGTCAGTCCCGGGCGGGGGGGCCTTCCTGCCGTGGGCCTGGGCACGATTCTGGACCCTTCCAGCCCAGGGCTCTGCCTCCTCCGTAGCATCCATCCCCCAACAGGAAGGGTCTGGCCTGATGACGGAGCAGTGGTCCTGCAAGCCCCTCCAGTGCCCATGGGCTCGTGCCTGACACCCTCCCCCGGAGTCTCTGCTGGCTGAGTGTTTCAGACCGTGGGATGTGAGGAGGGGCTGCCTCTGGCCACAGTCTGAGGGTCTCAGCTGTGGAGGCCGCCAGCTTGGTGCACAAGTACCCCTTTGTGATAGAAGTGGGTGGGGCTGACATTGCCTGGGGCCCTCACCTTCCCCGCTGCTGTTCTGCACAGGGAGAGGAGATGTTTAAAGAACAGGATCAGGGTGACCAAGGCAGGCAGTGGTCAGCCAGAAGGTCCTGGATGCTCAGCCTGTGGGGAATTTCTCCAGGCCCCAACCTGCAGCTACTGTCTGGTCTTCCCCAACTGAATCAAGTCCCCGGAGTACCTATCCTAGTCTTGGCCCGGGCCTGCTCCTCTGCCCTACAGCTGCAGACCATGTGGTCAGACCTGAGTTCAGGTCCCAGCTCTGCCACTTCCTGGCTGAAGGACAGGGCAGCAGGGCCCACCGAGGGCTTTACAAATACTGGCACAGCCATGGTCATTGTCAGCAGTGGGCTCTGGCGGGGCACCATCCTGGTAAGGCTGGACCAACTTAAGACAGCTGGTCGGGGGGACAGTGGCTGGGACAGTCAGAAGCCGTGGCGTGAAGGGGCAGGCCCAGCTCACCCACCTCCCTGGAAGTCCAAGGCTCAGGAGGCAAAGGCCAGGCAAGAGGCATGGCAGGTGCAGAGCCGGGGTCTTTGGGGCTGGTAGAGGTCCAGTGCCCGATGCAGCCCAAACCTGTGATGTCAGTGGCAGGTGACGTATCGCATGGATGCCGATGAGGGGACGGGGTCGCCAGGAGGTAGAGAGATGACGGGTCCCCCACCCCCAAAGGGAGGCATGAGTTCCTAAAAGCAAGCCTGGCCCCAGACTGGCCTTCTAGGGCAGCCTCCCTTCTTCTTCTCACTGGGAATCCATCTTGGGGAAGCAGAGACCTGGGGAGGGGCCCTTCTGGCTCCTGAAGCCCCAGGGCTATAGATGTACCAAGCCCTGGGGGGCCCCCACTGCTCACTCTGGGAACAATGCAAATGCCAGCTCAGTCCTTTCCTGAACATTCTCGCCCATCCTGGCCGGCACCCCAGTCACCCTTGTCCCCTTTTCACCTTTGATGCTAATGAGGTACAAGTGACATCCCCCACCAAGCCCCCTGCCCACCCCCTCCTCCTTCTTGCCACCTGGGAGCTCCCCTCCAGCTGAAGCTCTCATAGCCTTGGAAGGACACACCGGGGGCCCGGGGACTGGGTGGGACTTGGCTGGGGCCAGCATCTCTCCGCACCCCAGGCCATCAGGACAAGGTGAGGTGCTTCTTCTGCTATGGGGGCCTGCAGAGCTGGAAGCGCGGGGACGACCCCTGGACGGAGCATGCCAAGTGGTTCCCCAGGTACCGGCTGCCCCTGCGGGGCCCCGGGTCTGAACCCCAACCTACATCTCTGGGGCATCTGCAGCTGTCAGTTCCTGCTCCGGTCAAAAGGAAGAGACTTTGTCCACAGTGTGCAGGAGACTCACTCCCAGCTGCTGGGCTCCTGGGTGAGCGCCACCTCTCCTCGGGGCTCCGGGTGCCCAAGGCCTGATGGTCTCTGGCTCCTTCCAGGACCCGTGGGAAGAACCGGAAGACGCAGCCCCTGTGGCCCCCTCCGGTGAGAGCTGACACCACCCCTGCTGACTCCTTTTAGGCCTCAAGTCTATCCTAACTGTCCACAGTCCCTGCCTCTGGGTACCCTGAGCTGCCCACACCCAGGAGAGAGGTCCAGTCTGAAAGTGCCCAGGAGCCAGGTGCAGGCCCGGGACCCCCTGGGTGAGGGCTGCCGAGGCCCAGAGGGCGTGGTGGGTTCTTGAGCCCCCAGGAGCCAGGGATGTGGAGGCGCAGCTGCGGCGGCTGCAGGAGGAGAGGACGTGCAAGGTGTGCCTGGACCGCGCCGTGTCCATCGTCTTTGTGCCGTGCGGCCACCTGGTCTGTGCTGAGTGTGCCCCCGGCCTGCAGCTGTGCCCCATCTGCAGAGCCCCCGTCCGCAGCCGCGTGCGCACCTTCCTGTCCTAGGCCAGGTGAGCGCCCCAGCACCACGCGCAGCCAGCCCCATTGACTCACCCACCCCTCCTCTCCCTCTAGGTGCCATGGCCGGCCAGGTGGGCTGCAGAGTGGGCTCCCTGCCCCTCTCTGCCTGTTCTGGACTGTGTTCTGGGCCTGCTGAGGATGGCAGAGCTGGTGTCCATCCAGCACTGACCAGCCCTGATTCCCCGACCACCGCCCAGGGTGGAGAAGGAGGCCCTTGCTTGGCGTGGGGGATGGCTTAACTGTACCTGTTTGGATGCTTCTGAATAGAAATAAAGTGGGTTTTCCCTGGAGGTACCCAGCAGCCTGTTCCAGACCACGAGCTGCCT